GTTTCTGCCTTCGGGCTGTTGTGAAGAATGCCGCTATCAACATGGGTGTGAGAATATCTGTTCAAGTCCCTGGCTATATTTAAATTCTTTTGGATATTTAGCCAGAAGTGGAATTACTGGATCATCTGGTAATTCTATTTTTGATTTTTTGAGGAACCACCAATACTATTTTTCACAGCAGCCGCAGCATTTTACACTCCCACCAGCAATGCACAAGGGTTCCATGAAATCACTAATTTTATAACATTTTTCCTGATTACATGTTCACTGTAGAACATTTAGAAAATGCAAGAAATAAAATTTAGAAAATTAAAATTCCCCTTATTCTACATACCGGGACATGACTTGAATTTTTATTATCCCCAACAAAGGGAAGAGAGCATTTTTTTGGGACGATTGCGTTGCTATAGTGCCGAGGCCTGCCCTGCCCGGACCTTATTCTCAAAGCCCCGCCGATCCCGCCGTCCCCGCGACCCCAAGCGTCAGCAAAGTTTATGCAGTTGAACTGGATTCTGAGTATATCTGTGGATAGTTCCTGGGAGAGTCGCAGATACGACACGGGGTTGTCACATTCTCTATGGGTCTGTTTCCTCATCTTTAAAAGCCATCTCTGCGTTGCTAAGGCAAAGCATAAAATGTTTGAGGAAAGCGACTTTTCTAGAAAGCACGTTCTACAAACACACCATCCACGTTCCAAACTGAGCTTCGGTGTTTTGACTGGAGGGCACCTGAGGACGTCAGTACGGTCCCGCAAAGACCAGCAACCAGATTGGCAAGCAGGGGGCAGGAGAATTTCCCGCCCCATCTCTTTAGTTGTCTATTGGTTGATTTTACCATCAGTCTCCCCTGTCCTCCTATCATCGCCGCTATATTTGTGTCTCGGTGCATACTCTCATTGGCCCTACCTGCAGTCGCTCTACGTAAGGGGCGTTCCAGAGTCAGCCACTGGGAGTCGCTGGATTCGGGTTTTAAAAAACGCCGGCCGTGAAGTGGGCGGAGCGAGCGATTTGAACGCGAGCGGCGCGGACTTCTGCCAAGCACCGGCTCATGTGAGGCTCGCGGCACAGCGTTCTCTGGGCTCCCCAGAAGCCAGCCTTTCGCTCCCGGACCCGGCAGCCCGAGCAGGAGCCGTGGGACCGGGCGCCAGCACCCTCTGCGGCGTGTCATGGGCCCGCGCCGCCGGAGCCGAAAGCCCGAGGCCCCGAGGAGGCGCAGCCCGAGCCCGACCCCGACCCCCGGCCCCTCCCGGCGGGGCCCCTCCTTAGGTAACCGGCCGCGGCCCCATCTCGAAGAGGAGTTTTCCACTGAACTTACCTTTCTTTTGCTCAGGCGCTTCCTCCCATCAACACAGTCGGCGGAGACAAGGTTGGCTAAAGGAGATCCGAAAGCTTCAGAAGAGCACACACCTCTTGATAAGGAAGCTGCCCTTCAGCCGCCTGGTAAGCTCCGGGAGCTTCCCACCAACCCCTATTCCTACTCCTCCCCTTCCCCACTCCTTCACAGGCAAGAGAAATATGTGTTAAATTCACTCGTGGTGTGGACTTCAATTGGCAAGCCCAGGCCCTATTGGCCCTACAAGAGGTAAGAAGGCACCAAGGCACAATTGGGTGAGGCTGTGTCCGTCTTTTTCTCTTTCTGTCTCCAGGCAGCAGAAGCATTTCTAGTTCATCTCTTTGAGGACGCCTATCTCCTCACCTTACATGCAGGCCGAGTTACTCTCTTCCCAAAGGATGTGCAACTGGCCCGGAGGATCCGGGGCCTTGAGGAGGGACTCGGCTGAGCTCCTGCACCCAGTGTTTCTGTCAGTCTTTCCTGCTCAGCCAGGGGGTAAGCTCATCCTCTTTCACAGGACTGGGGCTGCTTGTTAGTAAGTGTGCTTCCTTAATTTCAGGGATGATACCGGGGACTCTCCAGAGCCATGACTAGATCCAATGGATTCTGCGATGCTGTCTGGACTTTGCTGTCTCTGAACAGTATGTGTGTGTTGCTTTAAATATTTTTCTTTTTTTTGAGAAGGAGAAGACTGCATGACTTTCCTCTGTAACAGAGGTAATATATGAGACAATCAACACCGTTCCAAAGGCCTGAAAATAATTTTCAGATAAAGAGACTCCAAGGTTGACTTTAGTTTGTGAGTTACTCATGTGACTATTTGAGGATTTTGAAAACATCAGATTTGCTGTGGTATGGGAGAAAAGGCTATGTACTTATTATTTTAGCTCTTTCTGTAATATTTACATTTTTTACCATATGTACATTTGTACTTTTATTTTACACATAAGGGAAAAAATAAGACCACTTTGAGCAGTTGCCTGGAAGGCTGGGCATTTCCATCATATAGACCTCTGCCCTTCAGAGTAGCCTCACCATTAGTGGCAGCATCATGTAACTGAGTGGACTGTGCTTGTCAACGGATGTGTAGCTTTTCAGAAACTTAATTGGGGATGAATAGAAAACCTGTAAGCTTTGATGTTCTGGTTACTTCTAGTAAATTCCTGTCAAAATCAATTCAGAAATTCTAACTTGGAGAATTTAACATTTTACTCTTGTAAATCATAGAAGATGTATCATAACAGTTCAGAATTTTAAAGTACATTTTCGATGCTTTTATGGGTATTTTTGTAGTTTCTTTGTAGAGAGATAATAAAAATCAAAATATTTAATGAAAATGGACTTACTGTTACAGCATAGAGATTATACT